TGCAAACTGCGAGGGCCGGGAAAGGAGACGGGGCACGCATGCACCAAAAAGTGGGGAGGCAGAGCTGCAGGGTGTGCAGGATAACGGAGTGAATTTTAGGAGTCTGCCTAATAAGGGGCCGCCCCCAATAGTTTTCCCTCGACTTAGGTAATGAATTGCAGATCGAAATGGGTCTAGTTTTATTCATTCTTCTACTCGGGGCGATAAAGGTTTATTGAATGGTGTACATGGTGAGTGTGAAAACCAGATGCCAGCTGCCCCCAGCCCCAGTCCACTTCAGTCCAGCTCCCCGGGGCTTTCCCGCCCCCTCCTCGTACCCAGCACCGCGGGCCTCTCAAGGTTCCCAGTCTTTGGGCTAGGGGAGGGGAGCAAGGCTCAGTTCAAGTCCAGGTTTCTAAGGGATTCAGCAAAGTGGACAAGGACGAGGTGAGGTGGGAGGATCAGGGAAGCCTCCTCCCCGCGGGTCGCCCGGGTCGTGGCGGGGGATGGGCTCACGGGTATTATCAGGGAGCAGCCTGGCCCATGTCCTTACCTGGACTGCGCCTGCCCCACAGCGCGTGTTAGGAATGCAGAGTATTGGGGCTCCATGGCCCTAAAGGAGCTGCATTGGTAGGATGCACTTTAAGCAGCTTCCCAAGGGATTCGGCTGCGGGGTCCACGGTCTACACTGGGCAGGACTGCGTCTCTGCTCTCCTCCCGGCCAGCACAGTTGAGGTGAGGGGCCGGAATTAGTCGGGGAAGCTGTGCCAGACGTCCCGAGGGGACAACGGGACGAGGGGATAACAGCAGCCAGGACCCTTCAGCAGGGCTGGGCGCGCTCCAGGCCCGGGGCAGGGCGGCGGGAGCTGGTGCACCGCCGTCGCCGGCCCGCAGGGGGAGCTCGCAGGCTGCTTCCCGGCTCGCCCACCCTCCTCCCCACGTGGAAGGGGGCTGGGACCCAAGGAATGCGGCCCGCCCCGAGGCTGACGTACGCGTCTGCGGCCAGCCCGGACTCTTTAAAAGCCGGCGGTGCGCGGGGCATCCCAGCCAAGCCGGAGAGGAGGCGAGCAGCAGGGCCTGGTGGCGAGAGCGCGGCTGTCACTGCGCCCGAGCATCCCAGAGCTTTCCGAGCGGACGAGCCGGCCGTGCCGGGCATCCCCAGCCTCGCTACCCTCGCAGCACACGTCGAGCCCCGCACAGGCGAGGGTCCGGAACTTAGCCCAAAGCACGTTTCCCCTGGCAGCGCAGGAAACGCCCGGCCGCGCGCCGGCGCACGCCCCCCTCTCCTCCTTTGTTCCGGGGGTCGGCGGCCGCTCTCCTGCCAGCGTCGGGATCTCGGCCCCGGGAGGCGGGCCGTCGGGCGCAGCCGCGAAGATGCCGTTGGAACTGACGCAGAGCCGAGTGCAGAAGATCTGGGTGCCCGTGGACCACAGGCCCTCGTTGCCCAGATGTGAGTGCAGCTGCGCGGAGCCGGGTTGCAGGTGATGACACACCCTTCTTGCTTGTTTTTCCAGCCTGTGGGCCAAAGCTGACCAACTCCCCCACCGTCATCGTCATGGTGGGCCTCCCCGCCCGGGGCAAGACCTACATCTCCAAGAAGCTGACTCGCTACCTCAACTGGATTGGCGTCCCCACAAAAGGTGAGACTGGGTCTCGAGGCCGGACCCCTGCTATCATCCAGACTGTTCTCTTTCCCGTCCACAGTGTTCAACGTCGGGGAGTATCGCCGGGAGGCTGTGAAGCAGTACAGCTCCTACAACTTCTTCCGCCCCGACAATGAGGAAGCCATGAAAGTCCGGAAGTAAGGCTGGGCCGCGGGCGTAGGGCTGGGCTCTGACATTCGGGCAATGTCTTGTGCATTCCAGGCAATGTGCCTTAGCTGCCTTGAGAGATGTCAAAAGCTACCTGGCGAAAGAAGGGGGACAAATTGCGGTAAGTCCAGGCAATGTAGCCGGCTCGGTGTCTTTTCTTCCTGGCCCTTTGCTCTCCATATCAGGTTTTCGATGCCACCAATACTACTAGAGAGAGGAGACACATGATCCTTCATTTTGCCAAAGAAAATGACTTTAAGGTGAGCTGAGCGTCTTGTGTTGTGCTAGAGGGGTTTTCTAACATCCCCACCTCACTTCCACCAGGCGTTTTTCATCGAGTCGGTGTGCGACGACCCTACAGTTGTGGCCTCCAATATCATGGTAAGACAGCCGGGAGCCCCGTGCTTCTGCGGTTTTGAAAGCCCCAAATCCTGCTTAATCTCAGCAGAAAGCCTTCCAGCGTGATTTATCAGCCACCCCTTTGTGGTGTTGCAGGAAGTTAAAATCTCCAGCCCGGATTACAAAGACTGCAACTCGGCAGAAGCCATGGACGACTTCATGAAGAGGATCAGTTGCTATGAAGCCAGCTACCAGCCCCTCGACCCCGACAAATGCGACAGGTGATTCCCGTGGCTGGCCGTCTCTGCAAGACGAGCTGTGGTTCTCGGTGGGGTCTCTCTGCAGGGACTTGTCGCTGATCAAGGTGATTGACGTGGGCCGGAGGTTCCTGGTGAACCGGGTGCAGGACCACATCCAGAGCCGCATCGTGTACTACCTGATGAACATCCACGTGCAGCCGCGTACCATCTACCTGTGCCGGCACGGCGAGAACGAGCACAACCTCCAGGGCCGCATCGGGGGCGACTCAGGCCTGTCCAGCCGGGGCAAGAAGGTGCGGGGTGTGCTGCCGCATGGGCCGTTCTGGGAATCAGTGGTCCCCCTCCACCACCTCTCAGTTTGCCAGTGCTCTGAGCAAGTTCGTGGAGGAGCAGAACCTGAAGGACCTGCGCGTGTGGACCAGCCAGCTGAAGAGCACCATCCAGACGGCCGAGGCGCTGCGGCTGCCCTACGAGCAGTGGAAGGCGCTCAATGAGATCGACGCGGTGAGTCCTGGGAGGCGGGCAGGCAGCCTCACTGTTCCCCTGAGTGACCACTGGGTCCCCGCAGGGCGTCTGTGAGGAGCTGACCTACGAGGAGATCAGGGACACCTACCCTGAGGAGTATGCGCTGCGGGAGCAGGACAAGTACTATTACCGCTACCCCACCGGGGAGGTGAGCGCAGGCTGGGGCGGGCTGACGGTCCCGAGCTCACGTGGGCCCGGCCCTCTGTGCTCAGTCCTACCAGGACCTGGTCCAGCGCTTGGAGCCAGTGATCATGGAGCTGGAGCGGCAGGAGAATGTGCTGGTCATCTGCCACCAGGCCGTCCTGCGCTGCCTGCTTGCCTACTTCCTGGATAAGAGTGCAGGTACCTCGGGCAGGTCGTGGCCCCGGGATGGATTCTAACTGTGGGTGTACAATTTCAATTTCAGAGGAGATGCCCTACCTGAAATGCCCTCTTCACACCGTCCTGAAACTGACGCCTGTCGCTTATGGTGAGTAGCAACCCCTGCCAAGCCCTGTCCCCAGCTTCCTCTGCCCCCATCCCACGCCCTCCAGGCTGCCGTGTGGAATCCATCTACCTGAACGTGGAGTCCGTCTGCACACACCGGGAGAGGTCAGAGGTGAGTGGAGGCCCCAAGCCTCATCCTGGCCAGCCTTTCTCTCTTTTGTCTTTGTCTTGCTTAGGATGCAAAGAAGGGACCTAACCCGCTCATGAGACGCAATAGTGTCACCCCGCTAGCCAGCCCCGAACCCACCAAAAAGCCTCGCATCAACAGCTTTGAGGAGCATGTGGCCTCCACCTCGGCCGCCCTGCCCAGCTGCCTGCCCCCGGAGGTGCCCACGCAGCTGCCTGGACAAGTCAGTGCACTCCCCTTTCCTTCCTGCCTGGGCCCTCCCCACCTCTCTTTTCTCCTGAAAACAGAACATGAAAGGCTCCCGGAGCAGCGCTGACTCCTCCAGGAAACACTGAGGCAGACGTGTCGGTTCCATTCCATTTCCATTTCTGCAGCTTAGCTTGTGTCCTGCCCTCCGCCCGAGGCAAAACGTATCCTGAGGACTTCTTCCGGAGAGGGTGGGGTGGAGCAGCGGGGGAGCCTTGGCCGAAGAGAACCATGCTTGGCACCGTCTGTGTCCCCTCGGCCGCTGGACACCAGAAAGCCACGTGGGTCCCTGGCGCCCTGCCTTTAGCCGTGGGGCCCCCACCTCCACTCTCTGGGTTTCCTAGGAATGTCCAGCCTCGGAGACCTTCACAAAGCCTTGGGAGGGTGATGAGTGCTGGTCCTGACAGGAGGCCGCTGGGGACACTGTGCTGTTTTGTTTCGTTTCTGTGATCTCCCGGCACGTTTGGAGCTGGGAAGACCACACTGGTGGCAGAATCCTAAAATTAAAGGAGGCAGGCTCCTAGTTGCTGAAAGTTAAGGAATGTGTAAAACCTCCACGTGACTGTTTGGTGCATCTTGACCTGGGAAGACGCCTCATGGGAACGAACTTGGACAGGTGTTGGGTTGAGGCCTCTTCTGCAGGAAGTCCCTGAGCTGAGACGCAAGTTGGCTGGGTGGTCCGCACCCTGGCTCTCCTGCAGGTCCACACACCTTCCAGGCCTGTGGCCTGCCTCCAAAGATGTGCAAGGGCAGGCTGGCTGCACGGGGAGAGGGAAGTATTTTGCCGAAATATGAGAACTGGGGCCTCCTGCTCCCAGGGAGCTCCAGGGCCCCTCTCTCCTCCCACCTGGACTTGGGGGGAACTGAGAAACACTTTCCTGGAGCTGCTGGCTTTTGCACTTTTTTGATGGCAGAAGTGTGACCTGAGAGTCCCACCTTCTCTTCAGGAACGTAGATGTTGGGGTGTCTTGCCCTGGGGGGCTTGGAACCTCTGAAGGTGGGGAGCGGAACACCTGGCATCCTTCCCCAGCACTTGCATTACCGTCCCTGCTCTTCCCAGGTGGGGACAGTGGCCCAAGCAAGGCCTCACTCGCAGCCACTTCTTCAAGAGCTGCCTGCACACTGTCTTGGAGCATCTGCCTTGTGCCTGGCACTCTGCCGGTGCCTTGGGAAGGTCGGAAGAGTGGACTTTGTCCTGGCCTTCCCTTCATGGCGTCTATGACACTTTTGTGGTGATGGAAAGCATGGGACCTGTCGTCTCAGCCTGTTGGTTTCTCCTCATTGCCTCAAACCCTGGGGTAGGTGGGACGGGGGGTCTCGTGCCCAGATGAAACCATTTGGAAACTCGGCAGCAGAGTTTGTCCAAATGACCCTTTTCAGGATGTCTCAAAGCTTGTGCCAAAGGTCACTTTTCTTTCCTGCCTTCTGCTGTGAGCCCTGAGATCCTCCTCCCAGCTCAAGGGACAGGTCCTGGGTGAGGGTGGGAGATTTAGACACCTGAAACTGGGCGTGGAGAGAAGAGCCGTTGCTGTTTGTTTTTTGGGAAGAGCTTTTAAAGAATGCATGTTTTTTTCCTGGTTGGAATTGAGTAGGAACTGAGGCTGTGCTTCAGGTATGGTACAATCAAGTGGGGGATTTTCATGCTGAACCATTCAAGCCCTCCCCGCCCGTTGCACCCACTTTGGCTGGCGTCTGCTGGAGAGGATGTCTCTGTCCGCATTCCCGTGCAGCTCCAGGCTCGCGCAGTTTTCTCTCTCTCCCTGGATGTTGAGTCTCATCAGAATATGTGGGTAGGGGGTGGACGTGCACGGGTGCATGATTGTGCTTAACTTGGTTGTATTTTTCGATTTGACATGGAAGGCCTGTTGCTTTGCTCTTGAGAATAGTTTCTCGTGTCCCCCTCGCAGGCCTCATTCTTTGAACATCGACTCTGAAGTTTGATACAGATAGGGGCTTGATAGCTGTGGTCCCCTCTCCCCTCTGACTACCTAAAATCAATACCTAAATACAGAAGCCTTGGTCTAACACGGGACTTTTAGTTTGCGAAGGGCCTAGATAGGGAGAGAGGTAACATGAATCTGGACAGGGAGGGAGATACTATAGAAAGGAGAACACTGCCTACTTTGCAAGCCAGTGACCTGCCTTTTGAGGGGACATTGGACGGGGGCCGGGGGCGGGGGTTGGGTTTGAGCTACAGTCATGAACTTTTGGCGTCTACTGATTCCTCCAACTCTCCACCCCACAAAATAACGGGGACCAATATTTTTAACTTTGCCTATTTGTTTTTGGGTGAGTTTCCCCCCTCCTTATTCTGTCCTGAGACCACGGGCAAAGCTCTTCATTTTGAGAGAGAAGAAAAACTGTTTGGAACCACACCAATGATATTTTTCTTTGTAATACTTGAAATTTATTTTTTTATTATTTTGATAGCAGATGTGCTATTTATTTATTTAATATGTATAAGGAGCCTAAACAATAGAAAGCTGTAGAGATTGGGTTTCATTGTTAATTGGTTTGGGAGCCTCCTATGTGTGACTTATGACTTCTCTGTGTTCTGTGTATTTGTCTGAATTAATGACCTGGGATATAAAGCTATGCTAGCTTTCAAACAGGAGATGCCTTTCAGAAATTTGTATATTTTGCAGTTGCCAGACCAATAAAATACCTGGTTGAAATACATGGACGAAGTAAACCTCTGGTCTTTTCGTGGG